GAGAGAAAGAAGGAAAGAAGCGGAGTATCCTGAGGCCTGGGGCCCCTGAGCTGAGATTCCTCCTCTGGCCTAGGTGCCTCGGGGTATTGTTGCTGTAGGCACTAACTATACAGCAGTGAACAAACCAGACACAAAATCCTGCTTTTCTGGAGCACATGTTTTCAGTCCTTAATAGCAATAAGTAAGTCAGAGTGTAGATTTGGGTAAATTTTGTTATCAATATTGTCCTGTGTTACATTTTCTTAGTAGTAAGTATTTAATATTTTCCCCCCCGTCTAAAAATAAACACAATGTAAGTGACTCAACAGAACCAAAAAAATTGTTGTCAATTTTTAAATTTAATAAATGAGATATTTGTTGGGATGTGATTTTTTTACACGAGAGTTAGTTATGAGTTTCTATTAACAAAAGCTGGAATTGTTCTATATTTGAATTCGGGTGTCTTTTGGAAATTCAATATTAAATCTTAGTACTAATAGTACATGCTGTTCAATCCCTGTAATACTTTCTGATTGTCTTAAATGGACTGCAACTTTTCTTTCTTTAAAAGTGGTCAGATATATTGCGTTCTTAAGATTATAAAGTAGGCCAAGTGCAGTGGCTCACGCCTGTAATCCCAGCACTTTGAGAGGCTGAGGTGGATGGATCACAAGATCAGGAGTTTGAGACCAGCCTGGCCAATATTGTGAAACCCCATCTCTACTAAAAATACAAAAATTAGCTGGACGTGGTGGCGCGCACCTGTAGTCCTAGCTGTTTCAGAGACTGAAGAAGGACAATCGCTTGAACCTGGGAGGTGGAAGTTGTAGTGAGCTGAGCTTGCGCCACTGCATTCCAGCCTGGGTGACAGAGCAAACTCCGCCTCAAAAAAAAAAAAAAAAAAAAAAAAGAAGAAGAAGAAGAAGAAGAAGAAGAAGAAGAAGAAGAAAAATGATGATAAAGTAAAAGGCCAGTAACTGGCAGCCACATGTTATGCAAACATTCTCCCCTCTGTAAATACTACATGAATGTTATTTTTGCTTTCAGAAATCACTAAACCTTGGCCATGGTCACTTCCTCTTTTCCAATCTCTGTGGCAGTTTTTGCCCTAATAACCCTGCAGGTTGGTACTCAGGACAGTTTTATAGCTGCAGTGTATGAACATGCTGTCATTTTGCCAAATAAAACAGAAACACCAGTTTCTCAGGAGGATGCCTTGAATCTCATGAACGAGAATATAGACATTCTGGAGACAGCGATCAAGCAGGCAGCTGAGCAGGTATTCTCTTATTTCTGTTAATCATAATGTACAAAATCATTTTTATTTTGCTTGTTTTGAACAGGGTGCTCGAATCATTGTGACTCCAGAAGATGCACTTTATGGATGGAAATTTACCAGGGAAACTGTTTTCCCTTATCTGGAGGATATCCCAGACCCTCAGGTGAACTGGATTCCGTGTCAAGACCCCCACAGGTATTTTAACTATCTTAGTCTTTTGTGCAAAAAATTGAAATTTCTTAATTATAATTTGGTTTAGATTTGGTCACACACCAGTACAAGCAAGACTCAGCTGCCTGGCCAAGGACAACTCTATCTATGTCTTGGCAAATTTGGGGGACAAAAAGCCATGTAATTCCCGTGACTCCACATGTCCTCCTAATGGCTACTTTCAATACAATACCAATGTGGTGTATAATACAGAAGGAAAACTCGTGGCACGTTACCATAAGGTAAGAGAGAGTGACGGACGTGTAAAATGGAGTTTACTGGTTTTCTCCTATCCATTTGTTGTAGTACCACCTGTACTCTGAGCCTCAGTTTAATGTCCCTGAAAAGCCGGAGTTGGTGACTTTCAACACCGCATTTGGAAGGTTTGGCATTTTCACGTGCTTTGATATATTCTTCTATGATCCTGGTGTTACCCTGGTGAAAGATTTCCATGTGGACACCATACTGTTTCCCACAGCTTGGATGAACGTTTTGCCCCTTTTGACAGCTATTGAATTCCATTCAGCTTGGGCAATGGGAATGGGAGTTAATCTTCTTGTGGCCAACACACATCATGTCAGCCTAAATATGACAGGTAATTCATGACCAGGTTAGGTTTCATCTTATTTGTTTTTAGAAGACTTGTCTTTCATTCACAGGAAGTGGTATTTATGCACCAAATGGTCCCAAAGTGTATCATTATGACATGAAGACAGAGTTGGGAAAACTTCTCCTTTCAGAGGTGGATTCACATCCCCTATCCTCGCTTGCCTACCCAACAGCTGTTAATTGGAATGCCTACGCCACCACCATCAAACCATTTCCAGTACAGAAAAACACTTTCAGGGGATTTATTTCCAGGGATGGGTTCAACTTCACAGAACTTTTTGAAAATGCAGGAAACCTTACAGTCTGTCAAAAGGAGCTTTGCTGTCATTTAAGCTACAGAATGTTACAAAAAGAAGAGAATGAAGTATACGTTCTAGGAGCTTTTACAGGATTACATGGCCGAAGGAGAAGAGAGTACTGGCAGGTAATTTCAGTTCAAATGAAAGGGCATTCAAGCATTGCGTTTTATCTGCGTTTGTTCCACATAGGTCTGCACACTGCTGAAGTGCAAAACTACTAATTTGACAACTTGTGGACGGCCAGTAGAAACTGCTTCTACAAGATTTGAAATGTTCTCCCTCAGTGGCACATTTGGAACAGAGTATGTTTTTCCTGAAGTGCTACTTACCGAAATTCATCTGTCACCTGGAAAATTTGAGGTAAGAGGACTTTTATAAGAGTATTTTCATTTTTTGCCACTTTTTCCATGTCTTGTACTCATAGAAATCTATCTCTTTGAGGAATTGTCCCATAGTAGGACTGAACATTTACCTGATGAAACTACTTCATCCATGGGAGAAGGACAAAAAAATGCTAGAGTTTTCCAAACTAGGTTAAAGGTCCAAAGCCAGAAATACCATTTCACTCTTACTCTGAACCACATAAGTGTTTGAAGGTGGATGGTGATAGTGCATGAAGAGTTGGAGAACGTAAATAATTTATTCCATTACTACTTCCTTTCTTTGTTTTAAAAATTTCATCCCAAATGTCTTCAGGCAGTTAAGAAGAGTTAGAGAATGATACAAGAGAATACATGTTTAAATGCTTAACTCCATAGTATTTGTACATCTCAACTCTTAAACATTTTTTTAAATTATTTTTAATTATTATTATTATTTGAGATGGCGTCTCGCTGTGTTGCCCAGACTGGAGTGCAGTGGTGCAATCTCAGCTCACTGCAAACTCTGCCTCTTGGGTTCAAGCGATTCTCCTGCCTCAGCCTCATAAGTAGCTGGGACTACAGGTGCATGCCACCACGCCCAGCTACTTTTTGTATTTTTGGTGGAGATGGGGTTTCACCATATTGGCCAGGCTGGTCTCGAACTCCTAACATCTAGTGATCTGCCACCTCGACCTCCCAAAGTTCTGGAATTACAGGCATGAGCCACCATGCCTGGCCTTGTTTTTAATTTTTGTGGGTACATAGTAGGTGTATATATTTATGGGTTACAGGAGATATTTTGATACAGACATGCAATGTGTAATAATCACATTAGGGTAAATATGGTATCAGTAGGTCTCAACTTTTAATGATTCTGTGAACTTGTCATGCTGTATCCCATCTCTGGTTCCTTCTTAGATGGAAGGAAGGAGGGAAGGGGGCATAGCACCTACCGTTTAAATTGGGCACCTGTAATCATTATTTGGATCTTGTCTTACCTGCTCCAGACCATTTGCAGAAGAAGGAAATGAGATATAGATTGTATTACACCAAAAAAGATATGAAAGAGCCATGTGACAGCTGGCAGGGAGGGTCTTTGGAATTGTAGTCCCTTGGAGGGAGCATCATGATGAGGGTGAGGCAGGTCTTTATTTTGTAAGTGTAGATTCTCTGTGGCATGACTTTCACTGAAGTTCATCAGGTTCTAAGGAACAGATACTAATCAAATTTGCAAGATAGATAAGCGAGAACACCAACTTGTTATTTTAAAAAATAGGTTCCCTTAGCTGGGAACAATGAACTGTATGTCAAGGAGACTCTTCATTGGCAAATCCTCTCAAAAGTACAAATGATAGATCAGTTTGTTTTGTGAGTGCAGAATTAAAACAAAAGGAGTTGGGCATTCTTGGAAAAGATTTCCAAGAACCCACAGAAGCCTGAGGCAATGTGATTCTTCTCTTTAGGGCTGGTGATCTGAAGACCATGTAGGATCAAGGTGCCCACTTTCCTCAAAAAGAGCCAAAAAAAAGTCCAATAACCCATTCTTGGTTTTTTTAGTGCTTCTTTTCTCTAGAGACCTTGCAGGGCATGGCCCTTCTGTGAATATGTTGTTTCTAGAAACAGCAGTCATAATATTGAAGATGACAAATGTTTTACATCAGTCATGCTCATTATGGCTTCTTGAGTAGCTTCTCAGTTCTGTTGATGGATGCACACTCTCTCCATAGATATTTACACGTTATCTTAGAGGATCACTATTGCAGAGATTTCAACACACTTGTTGTGTATCCTCAACCCCCACCACCACTTTAGTTTTATGTTAAAAGGGTGGTGTTACTCACCATGCCCACAAATGTGGAAACATCTTGCTTTAGCACCTTAGGCAACTCTGGTGTATTGTCAGAAGCACTGGCAGAGTCTGTTCTCTGTAACTAACTAGTTAGATAACCTTGGGAAAGTCACTTAACCTCTGAATTTCCTACTCATAGAAGAGAATATTTTCCTCACTGATTTGGTGAGGATCAAATATGATAATGCATGTGAAGACACTTTGTGAATGGTGAAGTACAATCATTATCTTCTAGGATATTTAGTCATTTTCTCCTCCCAGTTGTAAAGCATCTGTTTTCCTAATTTTCAATTTCTTCTCCACTCCAACTAATTTCCCAATTTTCAATTTCTTCTCCATTCCAACTCCATTTCCACAACTAATGGGTTCATTTTCTTTTATTCTTGTTCTGTTTATTGACTGTCTATGCATGTTTCCTTCTGTTCTTGTTCAATTGCTTTGTACATATTCCTCTCTTATGAAAACTCCACTGTGGCTTCAGGCTAGATCTAGTCATTAATGCCTTTCACAGTCTGATCTCCACCTTCCTCTGATCATATTCCTTCTTCTCTTCTTCACTAATCTTCAGCGCTAGCCAGTGGTGTGATGTAACTTTAAACAATTCCTTCTCTGAGGTAGAAAACAAAAAGCCCTGACTTATGGAATTTGCCAGTTTTCATTGTGTCAATATTCCCGCCATGATCCCACCAGCTTCAAGAATGGATCTGTTGGCAGAGTTTGATAGCTCACGCCTGTAATCCCAGCACTTTGGGAGGCTGAGTTGGGAGGACCATTTGAGGCCAGGAGTTCGAGAACAGCCTGGGCAACATGGTGAAGCCCTGTCTC